CCCATTCCTCTATTGTCCTGCACCACCAATCAATCCCTTGGCTCCTTTACCTCCTCAGGCTCACCTTGGCTGCACTTGCAATGTCCACAGCCTCCACAATGTCAGCCTGGCATATCTTTGCTGTGTCTTCCCCATCCTCCCCTTCCAGAAACCTGAAAGCAAGGGTTAGGATGGCAGTAAAGCTTCCCAATATGAAGCAAGTATACCAACATAAAAACGAGAAAAGACAGTCCCATAAGGCAGGGAATGGGGGTCCAGATTAGGGCTCACTCACCCAGGTTCTTCAGCAAGCAGCAGCTCAGAACGAGCAGCTTTGATACTTGTTTCCTCTTCCTCAGCTTCAGCCACCTCAAGTCGGCTTCGAGTTTTGGCTTTAGAATGTGGTAGCTGTAACATTGTTGGTGGGGAGGAGTGGCAGAAGAACCACAGGATAAGTGGGGTCACAGGAGAGCTACCTGTCCCAGCCTCCATCCAACTCACCCAGACACTCCCTGCCTCCAGCACTTCCCAACTCTCCGGCTGGACCTCACCTTTCGAGATTTGTCAATGCGACAGAACTTCTGGACCACTTCCACAGGGACGGGGGCGGGGCCTGGGAATGGATCTTGGGCCTAGGGGAAAGGAGGACGCAATTAGCAGACAGCCTTGGATTGACCCCAACCCTCTCACTCTCCAGGAACGAGGCGGCCTGCCTCGCCACCCATCAGGTCCCACGCTCACCCCGGACAAGCCGCGCTGGGACTCCGGGTTCTTCCATTCTCGGGGTTTCTTCGGGACCTGAGGCTTCTTAGAGATCCGAGACTTCTTTAAGATGTAAGCATTTTTTGGTCTCTGAGGACGGAGCTCCCGATTCTTCTTGTTACGAGGAGGCCCTGGAGAGGCTCCGGCTGTGGTCGGAACGGTCTCTTCCTCCCAGTATCGCCGCGGTTTCTACAGGCACATCAGGAACTCCGCACTCACGCCCCGCCCCCCGACCCCACAGCTAAAAACTTCGTTTCCCACCCAGGGAGGCCTCTACCTTTCTCTTGGTCTGAAGTTTGTCTTTCTTGGGCGGGACATCCTTGCCCGGCTTGGGGGCTGTCTCCATCTCGCCCACCCGAACGGCGATCCACGTGCAAAACTCTTCTCAGCTGCCACACAGTCGGCTTGAAAACTCCCGGAAGCCCTCTGTCCTTCATCCAATCAGCAGCGTACCAGGTATGAAGCTCTCTAGGTGCCATCTTGAGTGAGCTACCTCTCAAGAGTGCTATCATTTCCGCAGGCCAGATCAGAAAAGGGAGCTCAGGTACCTTCCAGAGAGTGAGACCCAGCGCCCTTGTCTCGCACCCAGTAGGCTTTCATCCCCGCCATGGCGGAGCTGATCCAGAAGAAGCTACAGGGAGAAGTGGAGAAATATCAACAGCTACAGAAGGGTAAGGGAACAGGGTCGGTATGGTCTCGCCCATGTTTCTAAATTGCCTTTCCTCTCATCCCCAGACTTAAGTAAATCCATGTCGGGGAGGCAGAAACTTGAAGCACAACTAACAGAAAATAATATCGTGAAAGAGGTGAGGGACTGGGATTTGTGGGGCGAGGAGGGTTCTGATCACATATGTCCCATCCCTCCATCAGGAACTGGCCCTGCTGGATGGGTCCAACGTGGTCTTTAAACTTCTGGGTCCGGTGCTAGTCAAACAGGAGCTGGGGGAGGCTCGGGCCACAGTAGGGAAGAGGCTGGACTATATCACAGCTGAAATGTGAGTTTTTATTCCACCACCGTGTGCTGCACCCTTTCTGCTTGTCTCCCTTGTCTCTCCTTAGTAAGCGATACGAATCCCAGCTTCGGGATCTTGAGCGGCAGTCAGAGCAACAGAGGGAGACCCTTGCTCAGCTGCAGCAGGAGTTCCAGCGGGCCCAGGCAGCAAAGGCAGGGGCTCCTGGCAAGGCCTGACCCCATGGTGGGGGGAGGGGAGGGGAGGGGAGGGAATGAGGCAGCTCTAGGATCTATACTGTAGCTAATAAAATGTAAAAACACCTGGCTCTGTTTCCTGACCAGGCACTTCTGTCATATC